ACGCCTGGTAACTTCTCCTTTTTCCTGCTGAGACCTAAAACTGTTCACACAGGGGAAAAAGAGGAAATCTCTCAGAGACACAGGCCTAACTAACTTTCTTTGAGTTAGATCAATCTCATTATTATGATAATGTTCATAAACAGGCTTGATATTATGTTTTTTCTTTTCTTTCTCTTTTTTTTTTCTTTCCTGAAACTGAGTCTCGCGCTGTGGCCAGGCTGGAGTGCAGTGGTGCGATCTCAGCTCATTGCAAACTCTGCCTCCTGGGTTCAAGCGATTCTCTGCCTCAGCCTCCTGAGTAGCTGGGATCACAGGCGCCCATCACCACACCTGGCTAATTTTTGTATTTTTAGTATAGACGGGGTTTCACCATGTTGGCCAGGCTGGTCTTCAACTCCTGACCTCGTGATCCACCTGCCTCGGCCTCCCAAAGTGCTGGGATTACAGGCGGGAGCCACCGCGCCCGGCATGGTCAAGAGTTCTTAACCAGCCCAGCCCTGTCTCTATCAAAAAAAATTAAAAAGGAGGAAGAGCAAATGCAGCCATGTGTGAAACAGGGAGGAACGTATGCTTTCCCCTTTCTGGAATGACCATTTGGATGTTTTGAGGCTTGTTACAGGACACCAAACAATAAATTTTGTCCTGTTTGGAGTCATGAAGGGATTAAAAGAGATCATGAGCCTGGGCAACATAGGGAGACTCTGTCTCTGGGAAAGACTAAAAAATTAGCCGGGTGTGGTGGTGCACACCTGTGATCCCAGCTACTCGGGAGGCTGAGGTGGGAGGATCACTTGAGCCTGGGAGGCTACAGTGAGCCATGATGGAGCCACTGCACTCCAACCTGGGCAACAGAGAGAGACCCTGTCTCAAAACACAATAATAAAATGAAAAATTAAAAAATAAAAAGAAGCTGGGCACAAAGCTCATGCCTGTAATCCCGGCACTTTGGGAGGCCGAGGTGGGTGGATCACCTGAGGTCAGGAGTTCGAGACCAGCCTGGCCAATATGGTGAAACCCTGTCTCTACTAATAATACAAAACTCAGCCGGGCGTCCTGGCGCATGCCTGTGATCCCAGCTATTTGGGAGGCTGAGGCAGGAGAATCACTTGAACCCGGGAGGCGGAGGTTGCAGTGAGCCGAGATTGCGTCACTCTACTCCAGCCTGGGCGACAGAGCGCAACTCTGTCTCTGGAATGAATGAAAGAAAGAAAGAATGAATGAAAGAAAGAAAGAATGAATGAAAGAAAGAAAGAAAGAAAAAGAAAGAAAGAGCGAGACTCTGTCTCTGGAATGAATGAAAGAAAGAATGAATGAAAGAAAGAAAAAAGAAAGAAAGAAAGGAAAGAAAAAGAAAGAAAGAAAGAAATGGTAAGAATGAGTGCTGTTTTCAAACAGAAGATGGGCTTCTGGCTCACGGAGGATTGTCTTGCAGGACTGTGCGTGGGCCAAGGAGACACAAGGGGAGATGGTGAGTGTTTCTTCAACTACACCCTCCTTGGCCGGGTCCAGCATCAGGCTCTGCTTCCTTCCAGGGTCACTGCCCAAGCCGTCCCTCAGTGCCTGGCCCAGCTCGGTGGTCCCTGCCAACAGCAATGTGACGCTGCGATGTTGGACTCCTGCCAGAGGTGTGAGCTTTGTTCTCAGGAAGGGAGGAATTATTCTGGAGTCCCCGAAGCCCCTTGATTCTACAGAGGGCGCGGCCGAATTTCACCTCAATAATCTAAAAGTCAGAAATGCTGGAGAGTACACCTGTGAATACTACAGAAAAGCATCCCCCCACATCCTTTCACAGCGCAGTGACGTCCTTCTACTGTTGGTGACAGGTACAGACAGGGTGCCTGCCAATGACATACGGCCCAGGACCTCAGAACCTGACTTCTCTTACAGGACATTTATCTAAACCTTTCCTCCGAACCTACCAAAGGGGTACAGTGACCGCAGGTGGAAGGGTGACTCTGCAGTGCCAGAAGCGAGACCAATTGTTTGTGCCTATCATGTTCGCTCTACTGAAGGCAGGGACGCCATCACCCATCCAGCTGCAGAGTCCAGCGGGGAAGGAGATAGACTTCTCTCTGGTGGACGTGACAGCCGGCGATGCTGGGAACTACAGCTGCATGTACTACCAGACAAAGTCTCCCTTCTGGGCCTCAGAACCCAGTGATCAGCTTGAGATATTGGTGACAGGTAAGGGCGTGTATGGTTTTGAGGAACTGTGTAGGGTCAGTGCTGAGCCCCTTCTCTCTTTCAGTTCCCCCAGGTACCACATCGAGCAACTACTCCCTGGGTAACTTCGTACGACTGGGTCTGGCTGCCGTAATTGTGGTTATCATGGGAGCTTTCCTGGTGGAGGCCTGGTACAGCCGGAATGTGTCTCCAGGTGAATCAGAGGCCTTCAAACCAGAGTGACTCCATCTTGAACCGGGGCTGGGTAAACTGAGGCTGCAACCTGCTGGACTGCATTCCCAGGGGGTTGAGGCTTTCTAAGTCACAGGATGAGACAGGTCACAACATACAGGTCACAAAGACCCAAAGACACAAAGATGCAA